CCCTATCCAGTCAGGCACTAATGAATTTTCAAAATTGCGTGTTCCAGATTGGGGCCTGGCAGCCCCACGCTCCCCTCATGCCCTGCATCAGACCTCATCCTCTTTCCACAGCAGCCTCCACCTTTCTCTCCAACCCCATCCTCTTTACTACAGCCAGAGTCATCCACAAAAAATGCCTGTCTGATTACACCATTCTGCTCAAAACCCTCCCATGGTCCCCAGTGTTAGGATCTTTCCATCCATGTTACTCACCCAGCCCTCAACCCACCTGCCAAATTGCCATAATTAGGCATCTGAAATGCTGCCCTCCAGCTACCTACTTCAAGACTCAGCTCAGATGTTCCTCCTCTGTGACCCCTGCCTTCAGCCCTCAGTACCCACTTCTGCCAACACTGCCCCTGCTGTGCCCCAGTGACTCCCGTGTTTGCAAGTGTGTCCGTACTCCAAGCCCTAAGCAGCACAGGAGGTGAGCTGTGGGGAGACTAGAGCAGAGTCAGATCCTGAAAGCTGCGCAGAGGCTAAGCAACCCAACAAGGCAGGTGAACTGGCCGCTGAGAGAAGAATCGGGTGGAGCAGAGAGCAGCTGCTGCAGGGCAGACAGCCGGACCCCCAAATCTGCACGTACCAGCAGTCAGCCGCCCCACGCAGGGACCGGCTTACCCCTCGCTCCCCGCCCTCACTCACTTTCTCCCGCCCTCGGCCCGGCCTCCCAGCTCTCTACTTCGCGAGTCTACAAACTCAACTCCCGGTTTCCGTGCCTCTCCACCGCTCGAGTTCTCTACTCTCCATATCCGAGGGGCCCCTCCCAGCATCTACCCCCCTCCCAACCTCGGGGGACCTAGCCAAGCTAGGGGGGACTGGATCCGACGGGTGGAGCAGCCAGGTGAGCCCCGAAAGGTGGGGCGGGGCAGGGGCGCTCCCAGCCCCACCCCGGGATCTGGTGACGCTGGGGCTGGAATTTGACACCGGACGGCTGCGGCGGCGGGCAGGAGGCTGCTGAGGGATGGAGTTGGGCCCGGCCCCCAGACAAGGCCCGGGGGCTCCGCCAGCAGCAGGTCCCTCGGGCCCCAGCCCTCGCTGCCACCCGGGCCTGGAGCCCCACACCCGAGGTAAGCCAGCCCACTTGCCTGTTTCTGGTCCCAGCCCTGGATGGACGCTCTTGGGCTGGGGGAGAGGACAGGACCACCCCCCTCCTCTCCTTTCTTGCATCCTCCCTCTCTTGGGCCCTCGGCACAGTTCTCCGCCCCTCCCAGCCCCTCAGTCCCTCTTGTCGCTTGTTGGACTGTGCTGGCCTTGCCGGCCCACTGTAATGTGAGGCTCCCGCTGCCGCTACAGGGTGCAGACTGGCTGCCAAGGCCACACTTTTGGCTAAAAGAGGCACTGCCAGGTGTACAGTCCTGGGCATGCGCTGTTTGAGCTTCGGGGGAGAGCCCAGCACTGGTCCCCGGAAAGGTGCCTAGAAGAACAAGGTGCAGGACCCCGTGGTGAGTAGCGGGCTGGTGGATGGGGAGGCAAGGGCCAGAGAACCAAATGGCCCTAGACCACAAGGAGGTAGGAGGCAGGGCCTGAGCTGCCCTCAAGAGACCTGCTCCCGGGCTCCCCCTAGCGCAGAGGGCTCCTAAGGCTGCCCTGCCTGCCTTTCCCTCCATCACGGACAACAGTCACTGGCCTGGCTCGGAGGCCTTGATTCCACTTAGCCAAGAGGCACACACCAGGACCTGGAGGACAACCCCGGGAAGGCCTGGGGGTCTGTTCCACAGGTGTGCAGGCATTCTGTGTGCTAAAGGATGGGGATGAGGGTGGTAGCTGGGACCCAAGAGGAGGCTGGCTAATGAGGACTTACGAAGGCTCTAGGGCCCCAAAAGGGTGTTTGGGAGTGCTAGCAGTGGGAGCTCAGGAAGGCTGGCTGGGATCAGGAACGATGGCTCAAGGGGGAAACTTCTAGGAGCATGACTAGGCTGCCAGATCCATAGGAGGCTGGGAGGGGGACAGACCTAGACCAGCTCCCAGGGTGGCTCAGCTCTCAGAGACCAGGCTGGTATGGAAGCCTAGCTGGCCCTCCTGGGAGTGGCTCAGGCCTGAGTGTAGCTGAGGGGATGGAAAAGCCCACCCTGCTTGGAATCTGCAGGCTTGGCAGACTCTGCCCCCTTGTGGCCACAGGAAGCCATGACCCAGGCCCCATGTTTTCAGAGGGCCCATTAGCTCCCACCATCCCCCGGCTCTGTGGTCATCGAGGGACACCTATAGTCAGAGGAGAGAACTCAGGTGGCTCTGGGTCCAGAACACAGTTCACAGAGGGGCGAGGTGAAGCAGCTCTGGGTGGGCAGCACAGGCTGAGGCTTGGGGCTCACTATCATTAGATAACTCTTAGAGTGACCAGCTAGCACCCTAATTCTTCTCCAGCCCTCAGCTTCCTCTCCGGCAGCCTGGGGTGAAGGCCTCTGTAGGACCAAGTGTGTCCAGCTATAACTCCTTCCAGCCACTTCTGGCATCTCCAGACCTACAACGCAGAGCAGGAAGGTTCTGGGAAAAGAGGACCCCTCTCTCCCCTCCAGCTGTGTGACCTTGTAACCTTAGACAACCTCTGAGCTTCTCTGAGCCTTGTTTGCTCATCTGGAAAAAGGGGATTAAACCATTTACCTCATGGAGTTGTGAAAGAATAGCTGCAAAGCACCTAACACATAGTAAGGTTCCCAGTGCAGCTACTTCTGCTGGGTTGAGTCTAGCTGTGTAGGCCCCTTGTTCCTCACCTGGAGAAACTGGGGTGGCAGGCCGGTCCCCCACAAAAGATAACTCATCTCTTAATTTGCAAGCTGCCTCAACAGGAGGGTGGGGGAACAGCTCAACAATGGCTGATGGGCGCTCCTGGTGTTGATAGAGATGGAACTTGGACTTGGAGGCCTCTCCACGCTGTCCCACTGCCCCTGGCCTAGGCAGCAGGTGAGTGGTTCTCCCAGTGACTCCTACCTGGTAAGCCCACCTGGGTGCCCTCTTTCTCCCTGAGGCTCCACTTGGTCTCTCCGCGCAGCCTGCCCTGTGGCCCACCCTGGCCGCTCTGGCTCTGCTGAGCAGCGTCGCAGAGGCCTCCCTGGGCTCCGCGCCCCGCAGCCCTGCCCCCCGCGAAGGCCCCCCGCCTGTCCTGGCGTCCCCCGCCGGCCACCTGCCGGGTAGGTGAGAGGGCGAGGGGGCGGGGCGGGGCGGGACACCGCGCGTGACTGGGTCTCATTCCAGGGGGACGCACGGCCCGCTGGTGCAGTGGAAGAGCCCGGCGGCCGCCGCCGCAGCCTTCTCGGCCCGCGCCCCCGCCGCCTGCACCCCCATCTGCTCTTCCCCGCGGGGGCCGCGCGGCGCGGGCTGGGGGCCCGGGCAGCCGCGCTCGGGCAGCGGGGGCGCGGGGCTGCCGCCTGCGCTCGCAGCTGGTGCCGGTGCGCGCGCTCGGCCTGGGCCACCGCTCCGACGAGCTGGTGCGTTTCCGCTTCTGCAGCGGCTCCTGCCGCCGCGCGCGCTCTCCACACGACCTCAGCCTGGCCAGCCTACTGGGCGCCGGGGCCCTGCGACCGCCCCCGGGCTCCCGGCCCGTCAGCCAGCCCTGCTGCCGACCCACGCGCTACGAAGCGGTCTCCTTCATGGACGTCAACAGCACCTGGAGAACCGTGGACCGCCTCTCCGCCACCGCCTGCGGCTGCCTGGGCTGAGGGCTCGCTCCAGGGCTTTGCAGACTGGACCCTTACCGGTGGCTCTTCCTGCCTGGGACCCTCCCGCAGAGTCCCACTAGCCAGCGGCCTCAGCCAGGGACGAAGGCCTCAAAGCTGAGAGGCCCCTGCCGGTGGGTGATGGATATCATCCCCGAACAGGTGAAGGGACAACTGACTAGCAGCCCCAGAGCCCTCACCCTGCGGATCCCAGCCTAAAAGACACCAGAGACCTCAGCTATGGAGCCCTTCGGACCCACTTCTCACAGACTCTGGCACTGGCCAGGCCTCGAACCTGGGACCCCTCCTCTGATGAACACTACAGTGGCTGAGGCATCAGCCCCCGCCCAGGCCCTGTAGGGACAGCATTTGAAGGACACATATTGCAGTTGCTTGGTTGAAAGTGCCTGTGCTGGAACTGGCCTGTACTCACTCATGGGAGCTGGCCCCTATTTATTATTTCTAAGTTATTTATTTACTTCTGTGGCTTGTCAGATCCTTTCCTGGGCA